GTCAAAGCCCATTCATACATGCAACAACTAGAAACCACAGTATTGCCGCATCAGCACAAGATTTTAATTTACGGCGCATTGAGCCCCACCGTACCTTCCGCCAACACCTCGTCCACTGTGACCTGCTGTCGCCCGATGCCGAAGACTCTTCCGATGTAGCCACTGCCCAGGCCCGAGGTGCTGCCCCCTCCTCCGCTGGAGCCGGAGCCCAGGCCAGAGCCGCCCTGCTCTCGCCGGGAGTCGAAAAACTTCTTCATCTTGCGAATAGGGAGCAGCAAAGCAAAATACCGATGGTTTCTAGATTTTTTTTTTTTTTTTTTTTTTTTAAGAAAAGAGATCCAAGGATTTCTTCTCAGATTTCACCTCGGAGAGGAGCCACCCGAATCCGGCCGTGGGGGTGGGGGCTGAGGGAGGATGCCTATAGGAATATGCGTGTCAATCGCGCAGCGGGTCCCCTCCTCCTCCAGAAAGCGATTCGTGTAAGTTTAAACCTGTGATGACAGAGGAAGAAAGAGAGGATGAATCAGTAACACGCTTAAAAATTCAACCGCTGAGTCCTAGGGGGAGCAAAAGCCATCATCCTGGGGAAACGCTTCATGTATTTTCCCGGCGAGAAAAACCGTGGGGCTGAAAACGCGACCCCGGCCCCAGAACCCGGGACCCCCGAGCCGGGAGCTCGGAGAAAGGAGGGATCCGAGCTGCTCCGGCAGCGCCGACCCTCCCGGGCACTGCCTCCCGCTCCTCCCGGGTCTCCCCGCCGCCCCTCGAGGCGGCATCCTGGCAGCACCCACTTGAGACGGCTCGGCGGCCGGCGCCCTGCTACCAGCCCCGCGACATTGTCACGGCCGCCGGGCCGGCCTGCGACGCAGAGAAGAGGCGGCGCTGCAGCGAGAGCCGGGGCCGCGCTCGGCTCCCGCCCGCCCGCCAGCTGATCCCGGGAGCGCCGGGCGGAGACTGACCCGCCGCCCCTCCCCCGCGCGCGCTCCCGCCCGGCTCCATCCACCCAACCAGGAAGTGAACCGCCGCCGGAAGTGCCCCTCGGGGCGGCGCGGCGAGGGACCGGGGCCTCTCCTGCAACCGCCGTTCTGTCGCCACGGATGGGAAGGAGTCGACCGCGAGAAGAGGACTGGGGGAAGAGGGTCTCAGTGCAGACAGAGTTCTGGAAAAGACTGTTGATATCACCCGAGCCGCAGGGCAAGCTGGGAAAGGTAGCTCGGCACAGTCCGGCTGCTGGACTACAAATCCCAGCATACTCCTGGAGGAGAGGGCGAGGCGGCAGCCGTGTGGCCTCCACGGCCTCGAAGGAGATTTGTGGGGTGGCGCGTATGTGGGGACTCGGCAATTTAAACACATCCCGTGAAGAAACTGCCAACAACTAAGTTCCCCCCCCCCCCCCCCCGCTGTATGTTCCACCCTTCTGGAGCCATCTTATTTGCGGCCTGGCCTCCTGGCACAAGGGATTCTGGAGGTTGTGGTTTCCGAACGGATCGAGACTGACACCTGAAGGACGCGGCTTAACCGCTTAGCCCCTAGCGGGTCCTGTGGGTTTCCCGACGTCTCCTGGGCTGAAATGGAAGCGAGAAGTGATCGGGAACATTGTGCTGGCAGTTGGATCCGGCTGCACCGAGCGCCAGCCTTGAAATAAGTAAAACCGATGCCCTTCCGCCCCTAACCTCAAAAGCTGCTTTTGCGTCTCGATGTTATTGAGAGCCGGCTCTGCGGTCAGCTCTGAGCTAGGCGCTGTGAGAACGCTCAGTAAGACAGTGTCTCGTCTGGAAATGTACAGGCGAGATTCAAACCGAGAAACTGCCAAAGGTTGTGTGCAGGGCAGATCCTAGGATACCGGAGACCCAGCCCGTTGGCTTGACCTCAAAACTCGGGGGCTTTTCGGCCCATGCTGTCCCTTAATTCCTCCTCCTTTGCTGACGCTGTGGGTGCGCATCAAAGCCTAAACTTCACTAGCTCCCTTGCACACAAGAACACTAACCCTAACCTGACCAGTTATTTATTTTTCACTTCAAGATTCTTCCATTGATACTTACGTTTCCCTGATACCGTCCAAGTGCTGAGGGCGGGGATGGACTGTGTGATTTGCATCTGCCAAATGCAGAAAATTTGGAAGGTCAGTTGGTACACTTTTCCGACCTAGATTTCAGACATGTATTCTTAAGATCTTTCTCCCTTAGTTCACAGCCTCTTAGTTGGATGCCCCTGTGTCACAGAACACATTTTGGCTATGGGGTGTGATCTGTGTCTGAGGAACAACAAGAAGCTACACGTCATCCACACAGGAGCCAAATCTGGAACTCTGGTCTCAGTTCTTCAGGACTATTTGAGCGAATAATCACTCAACACTGGAGTAAAGGATGTTCTACTAGAAGTCTTATTCTGACTCCTAAAACCACGCTACCGAAAGTGTTGATCCACAAACCAGTGCCAGTGCTTGAACTTTGTTACTGGTCCACAGTTAGGTAAGTACAGAAATGGAGAATAAATGTGAAGTAATATCCATCTCTTTATTATTGGATATTGTAGGAGCTCAGAACACGATACCCTAATGGATGGCACTTTGGCATGCTGAGTGTTTTGAGCTGAAGGAGACTGGAAGAGCCTCAGAAACAGCAAGCTCCCTCTGACCTTCTCCCTCCCTCCTTTCTCTTTCTCCCATTTCTCCACAGAAGCAGGTGATAGAAAATGGAATTATTCTTCCTTAAGGAAGATAGTAGAAACTAGAACTTCTTACCCCTAAAGCAAGCCAGAAAACCTAGAAATTAACCTCTGAGCATCTCCCTTCTCCCCTGAAGACCCTCATGTGACAGGCATCCTGCCCTGTACCTGGAGAAAAGAGTACTACTTTTGTATTTTTAGACATAATGCTATTGCACCCTTGATAGACTACAGTATGGTGCAAACACAACTTTTCCCCCTCCTCTACTGTGAAGGGAACATAACTTTTATATGCACTGAGAAACCAAAAAAATTTGTGTGACTCACCTTGTCGTGATATTTGCTTTATTTCGGCGGTCTGGAACTGAAACTGCAATATCTGCGAGGTTTATCTGTACACGTTTTGCCCCTATGACATTTAGGCCATTTACAATTTTTGTTATAAATAATGTGGTGATCTGCTTCTTTGTGTATAAAGCCTTTGTCTACCTTTCAAATTATTATTTAATGACAGTTCTAGAAGTAGAATTACTATGTAAAGATTACAAATATTTTTACAACTTTTGGTTTATGTTGCTAAATTGCTTTTTTTTTTCAGAAGGGCATTACAAATCTACACTTTCTTTTCTTTTCTTTTTTTTTTTTTTTTTTTTTTGAGTCAGGGTCTTACTCTGTCACCCAGGCTGGAGTGCAGTGGTGCCATCATGACTCACTGCAGCCTCAACCTCCTGGGCTCAGGAGATACTCCCACCTCAGCCTCCCAAGTAGCTGGAACCACAGGTACACAGCACCACACCGGGCTAATTTTTTGTGTGTTTTTTGTAGAGACTGGGTTTTGCCATGTTGCCCAGGCTGGTCTCCAACTCCTGGGCCCAAGCAGTTCTCCTGCCTAGGCCTCCCAAAGTGCTGGGACTACGGGCATGAGCCACCGTGCCCAGCCCACAAATTTCTATTTCTACTTTCAACAGAAATATATTACACCACTGAGTAAGAATAATAAGACCTAATATTCACGAGGCATTTATTTGTTAACCAAGTACTAGTTACTATATATGTAACAGCTCATCTTTAAAATCTTGTATACTGTTGGTGAAAAAGTTGTCTGTTGTTTTAATTTTATTTATTGATTAATAGTGATATTTAGCTATATTTAAATTTTAAGTTATTTGTAAGTATTTGTAGTTGTAAGCTATTTTTCTATTATGAATTACCATCCTTATTGTTTTACATGAGCTGTTTATATATTGCTGTATTAACCCTCTGTCAGGTCTGCTTTAGCTATTTTTTGAGTTGTTTTTATTGTTTTGGTTTTTTATTGATACACATTACATATTTATTAAGTATATGTAATATTTTGTGGTTTTTTAAATTTTATTTTATTAAAAAGTTTTTGGTTTTGAGACAAAGTCTCACTCTGTTGCCCAGACTGTGGCACAGTGGCATGATCACAGCTCATTGCAGCCTCAACCTCCTGGGCTCAAGTGATCCTCCCACCTCAGCCTCCCAAGTAGATGGACCACAGGCATGTGCCACCATGCCTGGCTAATTTGTTTTTATTTTTTGTAGAAATGTCTATTCATCTCCTTTGCCCACTTTTCAGTGGGATTACTTGAGTTGTTTGAGTTCCTTGTATAATCTGGATATAATTCCCTTGTGGGATGAATAGTTTGCAAACATTTTCTCCTATTAAACAGGTTGTCTCTTCACTTCGTTGATTGTTTCCTTTGCTGTGCAGAAGTTTTTTAGTTTAATATAGTCCTATTTGCTTATTTTTGTGGGGGTTTTTTTCTGTGCTTTTGAGGTCTTAGCCATAAACTCTTGCCCTACACCTGTGTCCTAAAGTGTTTTCCCTATGTTTTCTTCCAGTAGCTTTTAGTTGTAGGTCTTATATTTATGTCTTTGCTCCATCTTGAGTTTATTTTTGCATATGGTGATGGACAGGGTTCCAATTTCATTTTTCTGTAGAAGCATATCCAATTTTCTAAGCACCAATTATTGAAGAGGGTGTCCTTTTCTCAATGTCTGTTATTGGCACCTTTGTAGACAATCAGTTGGCTGGAAATAAGTGGATTTACTTCCGGATTCTGTGTTCTGTGGTCTATGTGTCTGTTTTTATACCAATACCACCCTACTTTGATTGCTATGCTATAACCTTGTAATATATTTTGAAGTCAGGTAGTGTGATGCCTCTTGCTTTGTTCTTTTTACTCAGGATTGCTTTGGCTCTTCAAGCTCTTTTTTGATTCTACATGAATTTTAGGATTTTTTCCCCTATTTCTGTAAAAAATGACATTGGTCTTTTCATAGGAGTTGCATTGAATCTGATTATTGCTTTGGGTAGTTTGGTCATTTTAAGAGCGTTAATTCTTCTGATCTATGAACAAAATATGTCTTTTCATTTGTTTGTGTCCTCTTCAATTTCTTTCATCAGCATTTTGTAGTTTCCCTTATAGAAGTCTTTCACTTCCTTGGTTAAATTTATTCTTAGTCATTTCTCTTTTGTAGCTACTGTAAATGGGATTACCTTCTTGATTTCTTTCTCAGCTAGTTCATTATTGGTGTATAGAAATGCTACTGATTTTTGTACATTGATTTTGTATCCTGCAAATTTAATGAATTCATTTATCAGTTCTAAAAGTTTTTGGGTGCACCCTTTAGGTTTTTCTAGATATAAGATCATGTCATCTGCAAAGGGGAACAATTTGACTTCCTCTTTTCCAATCTGGATGCCTTTTATTTCTTCCTCTTGCCTGATTGCTCTGGCTAGGACTTTCAATCCTGTGTTGAATAGGAGTGGTGCAAGTGGGCATCCTTGTCTTGTTCCAGTTCTTAGGGGAAAGGCTTTCATCTTTTCCCCATTCAGTATGATGTTAGCTGTGGGTTTGTCCTATATGGCCTTTAGTATGTTGAGGTATGTTCCTTCTATGCCTAGTTTGTTGGGAATTCTTACCATGAAGGTATGTTGAATTTTATCAAATGCTTTTTCTGGGTCAATTGAGATGATCATATAGTTTTTGTCCTTCATTCTGTTGATGTAATGTATCACATTTATTGATTGGCGTATGTTGAACCATCCTTACATCCCTGAGATAAATCTCTCTTAATAATGGTGTATTACCTTTTTGATGTGCTGTTGGATTCAGTTTGCTAGTATTTCATTGAGGATTTTTGCATCTGTGTTCATCGGGGATAATGACCTTAGTTTTCTTTTTTTGTTGTTTGGTCCTTGTCTTAGTTTGGTATAAGGATAATGCTGGCCTCATAGAATGAGTTAGGAAGAATTCTCTCCTCTTCACTTTTTTGGAATAGTTTGAGAAGAATTGGTGTTAGTTCTTTGTAAGTTTGGTAGAATTCAGCAGTGAAGCCATCTGGTCCTGGACTTTTCTTTGTTGAGAGACTTTTTATTACTGATTTAATTTCATTACTCATTATTGGTCTGTTCAGGTTTCCATATTTTTCTTATTCAATCTTGGTAGGCTGTATGTGTCCAATAATTTGTTCATTTCCTCTAGGTTTTCCAGTTTGTTAGTGTATAGTTGTTCATAACAGTCTCTGATGATTTTTTGTATTTCTGTGGCATCAGTTACAATGTCTCCTTTTTCATTTCTGATTTTTTTTTTTTTTTTGAAACAAGGTCTCACTCTGTTGCCCAGGCTGGAGTGCCGTGGTGCAATCTCAGCTCACTGCAATATCCACCTCCTAGATTCAAGCAATTCTCCTGCCTCAGCCTCCTGAGTAGCTGGGATTACAGGCACGTGCCACCATATCCAGCTAATTTTGGTATTTTTAGTAGAAATGGGGTTTCACCATGTTGGTCCACCTGCCTGGGCCTTCCAAAGTGCTGGGATTACAGGCATGAGCCTCTGTGCCCGGCCCATTTCTGATTTTATTTATTTGTGTCTTCTCTCCTTTTTCTTGGTTAGTCTAGCTAGCGATTTATCAATTTTGCTTACTTTTTCAAAAAGACAACTTTTCATTTCATTGATCCTTTGTATTGTTTTTTAAGTCTGTATTTCATTTAATTCTGCTCTGATCTTTATTATTAATTTTATTCTACTAATTTGGGGTTTGGATTGTTCTTGCTTTTTTTTTTCCTTTGAGTCAGGGTCTTGCTCTGTTGCCCAGGCTGGAGTACAATGGCTCTATGATGGCTTATTCCAGCCTTGACCCTCTGGGCTCAAGTGAACCTCCCACTTTAGCATCCTAAGTGGCTGGGACCACAATTGTGCACCACTGTGTCTGGCTAAACTTTTTTAATGTTTTGTAGAGACAGGGTCTCCCTATGTTGCCTAAGTATGTTGCCTAAGCTGGTCTCAAACTCCTGGGCTCAAGCCATCCTCCTGATTCAGCCTCCCAAAGTGCTGGGACTACAGGAGTGAGCCACCATGCCTGGCCCGTTCTTGCTTTTCCAGTTCCTTGAAGGCATCTTTAGATCATTTATTTGAAATCTTCCTACTTTTTTGATGTAGGTGTTTATTGATATAAACTCCCCTCTTAGCACTGCTTTTGCTGTATCCCATAGGTTTTCGTACGTTCTATGTCAATTTCCATTTGTTTCAATAAATTTTTTTTAAATTTTCTTTAAGATATTTTACGTTTCTTCTATGTTGTGGAATCTATTGAGTTTTACTTTATGATTCATCCTTGCTTTTTAAAACATTTAATTTTATTTAATGGTTCAGTAATAATAAAGATACCCTTTTACATGTTTACAGTACCTCATTGTTTACATACACTATTTCAAGCTTTTGGAATAGGGACAACTAAAACAGATTCTTGTGTAAATGAGTTTCTTTATATAACTTCACATTCTTTATGTAATGGTTCTTTTGAAGCTTAACAAGTTCTTTCTCAACAACTGTATTTTTTTAATGTGGAATTGACTAAGTATATGAAAATATGAAATAAACAAAATAAAATGGAAAACTATGAGGTCCTTAGAAGTCACATTACATCCCTATATTTGGTGACATTTAAAGAGATGAATGACATCATTGAGAAGTAAGGAGAAATACAGTGCAGCAAATCAAGAACATGCCACTCATGTAAGAGTGAACATCTATCTCCAGGCATGAGAAAGGTCTAGAGAGTTCTTAACAAAATGCTGTCAGTGTTTATTTCTCAGTCTTGAGACGTCAGATGATTTTTATGATCTTCTTTGTGCTTTTCTAATTTGTTTAATATTTTACAGTAAGCATGTATCATTTTTACTAAAATATCCACGTTATTGTTTAAAACAGGAACAAAATTTTTCTACATGCACAAGGATAATAGTATTTGTCTATATTTTTTTCTGGTCTTTTAATTAAGTGTTTATACACACAGAGAGACAGGAATAAAGTTTTCCTTAGCATTTAAATAATTTCCAAGAAGTATATACATTCCTACATATGGGTTAAATAAACACACATATGTCAATAAACATATATTCTAACAAACTCAGGCCTGCTAAATGCGGCTAAAAGTTCCCAGTGAAAAGAACTCTTAGGTGAGCTATATTTTCTAATCTGCAGACCCTCCTACTGCATAACTCTGGATGATGTCATACAAACCTCTTCCTGCATCTGGGACTCTTTCCAGCTGCTACATGTGGGAGCTTCCCGTTTTTGTTCTAATTGAGTGATGTTTACTGGAAATGGAGTCTGCTAATAAGATCTCAGTTCAGATAGCTTTGTGGGGACAGGAAGAATGATTGTGAGATGAATTTGGCCAAAAACCTTTACTTTCTCCCTTGTCATTATCTTGTTTTGATAGGTTGGCTTAGTTTTGTTTTGAAATTACCTCTTCTGAGAAACCAAAGAGGAACGATATGCGCTGTCTTCTTCTTCCTCCTCCTCCTCCTCCTTTTCCTCTTCCTACCAAGACTCCCAACTCAGACTGTTTTTCAGTCTGTCCCTCCATACATACCTGCACACTCACACATCTACTAGAGAGTATATGGAGACAGCCAAGAGCCCTTAGAAAGATAGCTGGGTAATGTACTACTCTGTTCTCTTGAATTTGGATGGAACTTATGACAACACTTAGATGTGAACAAATAAGGCAAGAGAATTTGTCCCAGATTGCACAGCTGGTTATGGCAGAACAAAGCGGTGGTGAACCTAGATTTCATATCTCCTAGCTCAGGGCCTCTGGATTAAAACCCATAAACATTGTTCACATTTTTTTGGAACTATGCATAAGGGCAACTTAGAGAGTTCCAGGTAAGAGAATGCAGCATAACAAGAGTTGATTGTTTTAAGTTGTGTTATGTTAAAGATCAGCTAAGTAAAATTAAAGAGAAAAGCTGCTAAATATACTGAATTATTTCATTTTTGTGGATCTCCTTGATTGTGATTTGCGAGCTCAGAAGTATTAACAGTTTTTCTCAAAAATTTTAAGATGAAAAATTCTCAAGTCCAATTAATTGAAAAGCTTAAGACTACTCTATACCATGCTTCACTTTAGAAAGTAGGGAGCTTGTTGCAAATTCAAACAAGGATGTGGTGTCACAACTCATGAAAGGAATCTCTTATCAAATATCTATCCTACCATCAAATTGCCATTACATCTGCCCGAATGTACATGGGACACAGTTGCGTCAGAAAGGCTAAAGCTCCAAATAAGTTCACATTATTCTGAAACTATCAGATTATGTGATGGATATAATTTGGGTGTTACAGTCTTTGTAGTAAAGTTTGAGGAATGACACCAGGTATGGTCGAGTGCAGTGGCTCATGCCTATAAGATGAGCCTAGGCAACATGGTGAGATCCCATCTCTACAAAAAATACAAAAATTATCCAGGCATGGTGGGGTGGTGTGCACCTGTAGTCCCAGCTACTCAGGAGGTTCCAGTGGGAGGATTACTTGAAACCAGGAGGTTGAGACTGTAGTGAGCCATGTTTGTGCCACTGTACTCCAGCCTGGGCAACAGAGCAAGACTGTCTCAAAAAAAAAAAAAAAAGAAAGAAAGAGAAAAAAAAACCCCATCAGGTAAAATGTAGGGCCACTGTCAATGGGGGACATAGAGAAAACAGAGATCTTCAATTCTCTTCTGCTTCTAACTTTCGGGACAAGGACATTTTTTCTCCACATGTTATCAGTAAGGTGAGGAGAAATAGAGAAAGAGCATAAACTTTGGTAAGCGAAGATAGAAGCCCAAGATGGAATAATAGAGTGAGAAAGAGCCCAAAGCTGCTCCAAGTGATTTCAAGTCCCCAGTTTTGAAGAATGATGTCTTTGGGTCTTGAGAAAACATTGTTGTGGGATCACCAACAATCGTCAGGGATATTTGGGGCATCATAGAGAATAGGAGAGATTCCAGAAGACTGGTAACAGTGGAGTATTCTGATTTTCAGAAAGAGAAAGCAGAGCCAGAAAAAAATGTAGATAATGGTCTGTAACCTCAATCTCAGGCCAGAGTCTAGAAGGGGGGATTATTAGAGGAACAGTTTCAGGCACTAGATAAAAAAGGAATGATTAAGATCCAGATGAGTTCACTAAAAACAAGTCAGGGCTAATTTATCTCTTGGCTTTGACAGAGTTACCAGCCCAGTACCTCAGGGAATGCCCATACATATAGAATATTTTGTTATCAGTTAGACATTTAATAAAGTTTTTTTTTCATGATATTCTTTTGGACAAGACAGAGAGATATAAACTGAATTGTGGCACACTGAATGAATTAGAAACCAGTCAATTGTACGCACAGGTGCTGGCTAACAAACTGTAAAGAAGCATGCAGTGGTGAGTCCCAGGCTGTGTCTGTCCTTCACTGTGTGATAACCCTGCTGTTCTCTGCATTTGTCAGGACACACCCAGATCCCTTTATTCCAGAACACATAACTTAAAGTCACACTTTCCTGAGATCAGAGCAGAGGATGGCAGAGAACCAAAGTCACGAGTGTGTGAAACAACGGAGAGGAGCGGCGCTGTGCAGCCTGGAGCTCAAGACACTTGCATGAGCGGTGAGATGAGAGGGACAGGGGAGAGCTTGTTTATTAAAGGTTAACGGTGGCATTTTTCTTTCAGCCTAGGGGAGACAACCATCTCAGTAATGATCCTAATTGGATCCAACTGGGGAACTCCAGAAAGTTTCAGTAACAAATTTGCAATGGTTCTGGGCCTTTTAATATGGATTCACAAAAGATAATGAGGTTATCCTGTCATTTCTACCCTATGGATGAGGAAAGTGACATTCAGACAGGCCATGGGATCTACCCACTCCCTCGTAAAGAACTGGAGGACCAACATTAGCAACAGGACCTCCCATTTGGCATTTTGTTTTCAGATGTGCCTAGAAGAAGGAGATTACAGCTTCTTGGACTGTTGAAGCCTGGGTTCTTCTTGAGTTGTGAAGATATCACCTAAATCCTATCCACATTTTGTGCACCAGGTTTGTGGACGCCTACCACCATTCATTCATTGCAGTGGCTCAGAGAAGATGAAAACAGGACTCTTTGGGGCCAATGAAGATCCCCAACAGAGCTCAGATGACCAGAGTGGACTGGCTTCTACCCTAAATACATACAACAATACTTCCCACTCTGACCTTGCTCACTTTATACAACACCACACAACTAGAGAGTGGCAGAGCTGCTGTGGGAACCCAAATGCCATCTGACTCCAAAGCCTTACTCTCAACCACCACCCTGCTGCCTCCTATTCTTTCCTGAAATCTTCAGTATAGTCATTATTATGAAGTAAAAAAAAAAAGAAAATGAAAGGATGGAAGGAAGGTAGAGGGAGCCCCTCTATCTCCATTCTTTGTTTCCATGAAGAACCTCTACTCCATTTTCAGGGGAGTGCTATTGGTGTAACACACTTTCTGGCCCTCTCCCTCCCATTCTTGTCACTCATTCTCCCCAAGGAAGAAGCGATATGTGGATGATAAGATTGGAAGAAGCCACTCTTATGTTCGGTGGTGTGCTGGTAAATGTTTAGCAGCTGGCTCTGGGGCAGAGAGAAAGCCCTGAATTGTAGTATGTGCCAATCTCCATGGTGTAAAAACACTTCTACCATAGCTGCTTCCAAGTATGTAAATTGTACACCTCAATAAAGCCAATTTAAAAAGTAAAGTCAATCAGTTTGTAAAACTCTTGAGACTTTAACATTCAGTCCAGCAAGCTGTTACCTGCCGGATCCAGCAACACACAACCCGTAACATAACGAGTTGGGTCTCAGCTCCCCGCTCTTCACAGACTCCAGAGTTCTCTCCCCTTTGTGGGGTTCCTCATCCATCCTTCCATTGCTTCTGCTGCTGCCCTGAAGGCATCACCGCTCTCCCGTCTCCTCTTGGGGCACCTAACTCTCTTAACAGTTTAGGACTTTGAGGAGTTTTGCCTTTCACAAAAAGAAAGAATGGGGGAAAAACGGTTATGCCTCAGCAGCTTTCGCTGTCTACCCTGCAGCACAAATTCCACTTGATGGAGGAACACAAAGGTCGGACTCCCTGCCGTGAAGAGGAGAAAGGGAAATTCGAATATGGAAGGAGCTCTACTCTCCCTTGCTCTGTCCTCCGCAAGAGAATGGGGCAGAACATTCTTTAGTCTACACCTCTGTCCCACATGAGTTGCCAAAGACCACAGTGCCTGGTGGGTGACATCTCTCCAGGCTTTTGAAGACATCTGAGCCTGGATTTTGAGCACATTCCTGACCTCCCTACTGGGAGGCTCTTCTCCTTCAAGGTCTGCCTTCTGACAAGCCCTAGCTCTTTCCCACCTCCAGTGGCTGGGTGGGCCGGGGGGTGGGGTAAGGGTGGAGATGTGGGCACATTCTGGGAGCCCCACCAGAACCCCATGGAGTGGAGAAGTGACCTTCTAAGGAGGGGAGCGTACAGTTTCCGGAAGGGAGGAAGGATGCGGTGAGGACCAAATGCATCCATGCAGGATTTCAAATATAAACGACTCTATAGAATACAAGCACCTACTCCTGGCAACCGAAGCCGAAGGAAGCCTAAGAATATAAGAGACGGGGCTTCGGCGAGGGCACGTGACCGAAAACTCACATAACACTCCACCTGCCCCAGTCCAGCCAGCCTGCTGTCCACAGTGTGCCCATCAGTGTATCAAACCTCAGTGCTTTATTTCCTGGGATCCTGGCCGAGCTCCCATTAACCTCCTGTGTTGTCCCCACAGCTCCTATACATGGGAGAGGGCCTGCGTTGGGCCAGATCCCAGAGCTGGGGCCTAATTTGTGATGGGATGCCCTGGGAGGCAAGCGTGCTTCAGCATGTACCCAATCAATAGCCAGACACCCAGGTCCGGAGGTGCCTGAGTCGGTCAGCAGGACGTTGGGCAGGTCTAGGTTCAGAACCTCTGCAGTTTTTCCCTTGGCTTCCCCGGGGCTTGTCCACAACGCCCCCTGCTGCCCATTCTTGGTTAACCTTGTGTCTTGTGGATACCTCATCAGATCTGTTCATGAAGCCTAACGCAAGGTCCTCCCTCCAGGGTGACACAGTGAAGTCAAGTAACAGATGTGGAGATGCTTTGGAGAGCTTGAAACAGAAGACTACATAATAACAATGGGCCAGTATCATAAAGCCAAGATTGAAGAAGACAGAACTGAATATCTCCCTCATCTGCAAAACTTGCCTTATCTTTCAGTATCATCCTGTTTCAGTGGACAGAAATCAATCCATCATATATTTGAGCCCTGCTCTTATAACCAAGTTAAATTTTGCCTAAAATAAGGCCCTGCCTCAAGCAAATCATGGTTTGTTTTTTATTTTATTTTATTTATTTATTGGGGTCCAAATGTCACTTTTTTTTTCTTCCAGGTCCCCTCAGTGATTCCTGTGTGCACCCAGGGTTGAGAACTACTGCATAAGAGGTCCTAGAAGATATCTGGTATGGCCAGAGTACAGAGGGACCGGAGGTAAGCCAGGAGAGACATGCAGAGCAAAGAGTTCACAGTAATTTCCCCTCTGCTTTTATCACAGAAGAACTTCTGCTTGGGTGGCTGAACTCTGATCTTGACCTAGAGTCATGGCCATGGTAAGTTGTGAAATACCTCAACCCTATCTGGTCTCTCAGTAACATCACTCTCTTGTGTGCTCAGGCAACCAAAGGAGGTACTGTCAAAGCTGCTTCAGGATTCAATGCCATGGAAGATGCCCAGACCCTGAGGAAGGCCATGAAAGGGCTCGGTATGTGTCCTGCTGGAAGTGAATCCTCCTGCACACTTACCTGCTGTCTCCCTTCTTCCCCCAGGCACCGATGAAGACGCCATTATTAGCGTCCTTGCCTACCGCAACACCGCCCAGCGCCAGGAGATCAGGACAGCCTACAAGAGCACCATCGGCAGGGTAGGCCACAGTCTTTCCTGCTCTGTCTGGCTCAGTTAAGCGGAGCTACTTTCTTGCATTGCAGGACTTGATAGACGACCTGAAGTCAGAACTGAGTGGCAACTTCGAGCAGGTGATTGTGGGGATGATGACGCCCACGGTGCTGTATGACGTGCAAGAGCTGCGAAGGGCCATGAAGGTCTGTGCTCTTCCTCTCGTGCTCTTGGTGCTCATATAGCCCTGTCCTCTGGTTTCTTGTTTAGGGAGCCGGCACTGATGAGGGCTGCCTAATTGAGATCCTGGCCTCCCGGACCCCTGAGGAGATCCGGCGCATAAGCCAAACCTACCAGCAGCGTACGTGACATCCGCAGTGGCCCTGGCTGAGGTTCTGAAGTAGCTAATTTCACTCTCTTGCTAGAATATGGACGGAGCCTTGAAGATGACATTCGCTCTGACACATCGTTCATGTTCCAGCGAGTGCTGGTGTCTCTGTCAGCTGTGAGTGACTGCTTCTGATGGGGGGCGGGTTTAATTATTTTTTATTTGTTTTTCTCATCCTCAGGGTGGGAGGGATGAAGGAAATTATCTGGACGATGCTCTCGTGAGACAGGATGCCCAGGTTGGTAGAACTGCAGCTTCTTTCTTCCAGCTGAATTTTAGACCTGTGCTTTGTTTGGCTTCAGGACCTGTATGAGGCTGGAGAGAAGAAATGGGGGACAGATGAGGTGAAATTTCTAACTGTTCTCTGTTCCCGGAACCGAAATCACCTGTTGCATGGTAAGGCACTTACTTCATTTCCCAAAGAAAAGTCCCAATAATACTATTTTGTTATTGTCTGCAGTGTTTGATGAATACAAAAGGATATCACAGAAGGATATTGAACAGAGTATTAAATCTGAAACATCTGGTAGCTTTGAAGATGCTCTGCTGGCTATAGGTAAGCTGGTAGGGGGAGTAGAGAAACAAATGCTTTTCATTTCTTCTTTTTTTTTCTTTGACAGTAAAGTGCATGAGGAACAAATCTGCATATTTTGCTGAAAAGCTCTATAAATCGATGAAGGTAAATGGCCTTATTTTCAGCATCTAAATGAATGTATATGTTTGGATTTCGTTTTCTTCCTTAGGGCTTGGGCACCGATGATAACACCCTCATCAGAGTGATGGTTTCTCGAGCAGAAATTGACATGTTGGATATCCGGGCACACTTCAAGAGACTCTATGGAAAGTCTCTGTACTCGTTCATCAAGGTAGGTCACAGCAGCCTAAGTCCAGAGTAAAGTATTTATCTAACTTTGCTTCCCTATCGAACAGGGTGACACATCTGGAGACTACAGGAAAGTACTGCTTGTTCTCTGTGGAGGAGATGATTAAAATAAAAATCCCAGAAGGACAGGAGGATTCTCAACACTTTGAATTTTTTTAACTTCATTTTTCTACACTGCTATTATCATTATCTCAGAATGCTTATTTCCAATTAAAACGCCTACAGCTGCCTCCTAGAATATAGACTGTCTGTATTATTATTCACCTATAATTAGTCATTATGATGCTTTAAAGCTGTACTTGCATTTCAAAGCTTATAAGATATAAATGGAGATTTTAAAGTAGAAATAAATATGTATTCCATGTTTTTAAAAGATTACTTTCTACTTTGTGTTTCACAGACATTGAATATATTAAATTATTCCATATTTTCTTTTCAGTGAAAAATTTTTTAAATGGAAGACTGTTCTAAAATCACTTTTTTCCCTAATCCAATTTTTAGAGTGGCTAGTAGTTTCTTCATTTGAAATTGTAAGCATCCGGTCAGTAAGAATGCCCATCCAGTTTTCTATATTTCATAGTCAAAGCCTTGAAAGCATCTACAAATCTCTTTTTTTAGGTTTTGTCCATAGCATCAGTTGATCCTTACTAAGTTTTTCATGGGAGACTTCCTTCATCACATCTTATGTTGAAATCACTTTCTGTAGTCAAAGTATACCAAAACCAATTTATCTGAACTAAATTCTAAAGTATGGTTATACAAACCATATACATCTGGTTACCAAACATAAATGCTGAACATTCCATATTATTATAGTTAATGTCTTAATCCAGCTTGCAAGTGAATGGAAAAAAAAATAAGCTTCAAACTAGGTATTCTGGGAATGATGTAATGCTCTGAATTTAGTATGATATAAAGAAAACTTTTTTGTGCTAAAAATACTTTTTAAAATCAATTTTGTTGATTGTAGTAATTTCTATTTGCACTGTGCCTTTCAACTCCAGAAACATTCTGAAGATGTACTTGGATTTAATTAAAAAGTTCACTTTGTAAGAACGTGGAAAAATAATTTTAATTTAAAAATGGTGTTTTTAGGCCGGGGGCGGGGGCTCACGCCAGTAATCCCAACACTTTGGGAGGCCAAGGCGGGTGGATCACCTAAGGTCAGGAGTTCAAGACTAGCCTGGCCAACATGGAGAAACTGCATCTCTACTAAAAATATAAAAATTAGCCGGGTGTGGTGGCTGGTGCCTGTAATCCCAGCCACTCGGAGGCTGAGTCAGGGAGAACTGCTTGAACCCAGGAGGCAGGAGGCAAAGGTTGCAGTGAGCCGAGATCACGCCAGCCTGGGCGACAGAGCGAGAATCCATCTAAAAAAAAAAAAAAAAAAAGTGTCTTTAAAGTGAGGTATAGTCTTTCTCTGATCCACTTTTCACCTTCTGAGGTTTTTCATCTTGGCCCCTGAAAGGAGCTATTTTTGAAGGACTTGTGTTACTCAGTTTCTACAGGAATTACAAGATAAGAAAAAAAAAATCATATTTAGTCTTATGCGTGCCTACTGGCTAATGTTCACATATGCCAAACACTACTCAATAACATAAAATAATGTATGAACTTATTCTCTGGAAATGAGTGATGCCCTCTGCTCTAAGTAGACCATTTATATTAAATATCATAAATGTATAAAGGACATTCATATTCTTATAGTGGGAATACTTGCCTTTTTTGTTGATTTT